TGGAGACGCGCGCTTCGCGAACCTCCAGCCCCTTCTCCGGAGCCCCAGCCCTCTCCCAGCCCCACCGAGGCCAGGGTGCGGTGGGGGTAGGCGCGGACCGTCTCCTCGCAGCCCGCCTCGACCTCGGCATCTTTGCAAACACTTAGAAAAATAAACAAACCCCCTCACAAACCCCAGTCGTTAGCTTGCAAAGCGTGTTACAATAACCGGGACGGCTACGCAGGAAGCAATCCTGCACTGGTCCGGGTTTAAGGCGGCAGCTTCCCGGCCACGCTGCCTTCTCCCCGGCCTCGATTTTCCGGCCATGCCGGAGGGTCCGCTGCACCTCAGGGCTGACAGGTCCCGCTCGCGCAGGGCCGCAACTGGGCCCGTGTCCCCCGTCCCATCCTCGTCCAGAGACTCGCCAGCCTACAAAAGGTGCAACCTCACGCACACGCAAAGCGCACAAATAAAGTCAGCAGCGCACCGCCGCGAAGGCTGCGAACAATGCGCCGGGCGGCCCGCGCCCGCCGTAGCGCTGCGCCCCGGGGGAAAGGGGACGCGGGCGGGGGCCGAGGCGGACGACCAGCCGGTCGCGGCGCTGGACACCTTACTTCCTGCTTCCCCGCCCGCGGCCAGACCCAGCTCTGCGGAGGGATATCTCCCCTCCTCGGTCCCTCTCCCTCCCTTCCCCCTCCCTTCCCCCGCCCTCCCCCTCTTTTTGCTCCTGCTCCCCCCCCCCACCCCGCCTTTCTCCTTTTGCAAGAAAATAATTTGACAGTCGATTTGCTGACAAGGGAGGAATTTGCATCCTGGATTTAAAAAAAAAAAAAAGGCCGAGAGGAGCTTGGGAACGGTTGCTAGGGGTGGGTAATGGGTGAAAAAAGGGGGGTACCGGGGAGCGGATAAGGAGGGTTAAGGGAGGGGGCGAGGATGGGGAGCAATGCAAAGGTAAGGCCAGGTTACCGCGGCTCGGCCCCGAGTGGGCTGCGACCGGGGGAGGGGCGAGAGATACATATGTATTTCTGTCTCCCCAGCACACCCCCTTCCCTCTAAGCGATGGCTGAGAGGCGGTGCATGCAGATGGGGAGTAAGTTTCCTGAAGGGGAGGGTGGATGCACGCGCGCAGCCCGGCGCTGCAAATTTCCACTGGGGAGGGAGAACGGCTGGATGCGGAGAGTTTGGAGTTGCTTGCGGCGGAGGGCAGGAAGGGGAGCAGGGCTGGGAAAGGGGGCTGGCGGGCGCTATATCTGGGAGTAAGTTTCCAGCATCAGGAGAGCCTGCACGCTTGCTCACTAGTAAGTTTCTGGCCGGGGAGGGCGCATGGGGAGACATAAATTAATATTGAAATTACTCCATCAGCTCTGCTCGCCCCCCATCTCACCCCCCAAGCGGATACTGGTCTTCTCGTCGGATTGCCCATGCACTTGTTGCAGAAACAGCCAAGGTAGGCAAGAAGCTTATTAAGTTTCATTTTTATCCTGACTGTGCTCTTTGGGTCACTCCTGCAGGCCCTGGCTGTGGAGAATGCTGAAGGAAGAAGACGCAGAAGCAGGACGACCCTGAAAGATTCAGCCTCTTCATCCTCAAACAGGTCGCTTCTCGGGAGTTCTTGGTGTTGGAATATTTTACAGCAAAGCAGTCGTAAGACCATTTCTTGGACCCATATGGTGTGGGAAATGACCTTTCCTTTTTCTTTTCCCCACAGGACCAGGCCTCCTCTTCCCACCTGTCCAGCAGCATGAAAGCAGCATGATTGGCCGACCGCAGGAGAAGCCCCCAGAACCAGGCCCCCAACTCAGCCATCTGCGGAGGTCAAGGTGAGCTTGCTTTCCTTCTTCTGGAAGGCTGATCCTTTCCTGTCTTTTGCATCTTGCCTTGCAGGTGTGAGCGACGTCTCCTCACCACAGTGCTGTGTGGTCTATACCTCAGCCAGGGAGAGGATGTGAAACCCCCCGCCCTGCACATGAGTGGTACAGGCCAACAGGAACACCTGGCTCCAGCCACGTTCACAGACATGTCAGCCGTGGAGTAGTGCTGACACTTTTCTCTCAGCTTCTCAGGGTTTCAGTCCTTTTGGGTTTGTTTTATTTACCTTTTTTATGGTTTTGTGGCTGGACGTTCACAACCAAGGCAGACAGCATGGGTGACCAGCAACTGTACAAGACCAACCATGTGGCCCATGGTAGTGAGAACCTTTTCTACCAACAGCCACCACTTGGCGTCCACAGCGGGCTGAACCACAACTATGGGAATGCAGTTACAGGGGGCGGAATGGATGCCCCTCAGGCCTCGCCAATCTCCCCCCACTTCCCTCAAGATACACGGGATGGTCTGGGCTTGCCTGTTGGCTCCAAAAACCTTGGCCAAATGGATACCTCGAGGCAGGGAGGGTGGGGAAGTCATGCAGGGCCTGGAAACCATGTCCAGCTACGTGGAAACCTGGCCAACTCAAACATGATGTGGGGGGCACCAGCCCAGGCTGAGCCCACTGATGGCTACCAATACACCTACTCCCAGGCCAGCGAGATCCGGACCCAGAAGCTTACCAGCGGTGTCTTACACAAGCTGGACTCTTTCACCCAGGTGTTTGCCAACCAAAACCTGCGAATTCAGGTCAACAATATGGCCCAGGTGCTGCACACTCAGTCAGCAGTGATGGATGGAGCCCCTGACAGTGCTCTCCGCCAGCTGCTGTCTCAGAAGCCCATGGAGCCCCCAGCACCGGCTATCCCTTCCCGCTACCAGCAGGTGCCCCAGCAGCCTCACCCTGGTTTCACTGGTGGGCTGTCCAAACCAGCTCTTCAGGTCGGGCAGCACCCTACCCAAGGGCACCTGTATTATGACTACCAGCAGCCTCTGGCTCAGGTGCCAGTGCAGGGAGGACAGCCACTGCAGGCCCCACAGATGCTGTCACAGCACATGCAACAGATGCAGCAGCACCAGTATTACCCACCGCAGCAACAGCAGCAAGCCGGGCAACAGCGTATCTCCATGCAAGAAATACAGACGCAGCCGCAACAAATTCGCCCATCACAGCCACAGCCGCCGCCACAGCAGCAGCAGCCGCAGCAGCTACAGCTGCAGCAGCGGCAGGGTTCAATGCAGATACCTCAGTATTATCAGCCCCAACCCATGATGCAGCACTTGCAAGAGCAGCAGCAGCAACAGATGCACCTGCAGCCTCCTTCTTATCACAGGGACCCTCACCAGTATACCCCAGAGCAGGCACACACTGTCCAGCTGATTCCCCTGGGCTCCATGTCCCAGTACTACTACCAGGAGCCCCAGCAGCCCTACAGCCACCCCCTCTACCAGCAGAGCCACCTGTCCCAGCACCAGCAGCGTGAGGACAGTCAGCTGAAGACCTACTCTAGTGACAGACAGGCCCAGGCCATGCTGAGCTCCCATGGGGACCTGGGGCCTCCTGACACAGGAATGGGAGACCCAGCGAGCTCAGATCTGACCCGGGTCAGCAGCACCCTCCCCCATCGCCCCCTCCTATCCCCCAGTGGGATCCACCTCAACAACATGGGGCCTCAGCATCAGCAGCTGTCTCCCAGTGCCATGTGGCCCCAGGTATTCTCCCATTGGAAGTTTCTCTCAATACCTTTTTTCGGTGTCCTGTTTGGCTCAAAATTAGATGCACCTACCTGATGGGAGAGCCCAGCCAGGGTCCCCTGAGTCAAGGTAGGATGAGTGGAACCTTGTTGGTATTTTGGTGTCCTCTCCATTTGACTCTTCCCTTGAGCAGTGGCCAACCCAAAGGAGCGTTTGGGGAGCAGTTTGATGCCAAGAACAAGCTGACATGCTCCATCTGCCTGAAGGAGTTCAAGAACCTGCCTGCCCTGAATGGCCACATGCGGTCCCACGGGGGAATGAGGGCCTCCCCCAACCTCAAACAGGTTAGCAGGAGCCAGTTCCCGGTCCTTTCTAGGCCCAGGATCAAAGCCTTTATTGTCTGTGTAGGAGGAAGGAGAGAAGGTCCTGCCGCCTCAGCCCCAGCCACCACTGCCGCCTCCGCCTCCGCCTCCGCCGCCACCACAGCTCCCTCCCGAGGCAGAAAGCCTCACGCCTATGGTCATGCCCGTGTCTGTCCCTGTCAAGCTTCTCCCGCCCAAGCCCAGCTCTCAGGGGTTCACCAACAGCACCGTTGCCGCCCCCTCCGCCAGAGACAAGCCAGCCAGCTCGATGTCGGACGACGAGATGCCTGTGCTCGTGAGGATGACCCTCTCTCCCCCACACTCACCCCAAGGGGCTGCCCCCCGCACGCCTGCTGTGAGTTGCTGCTCTGCCCCACCTGCCTGGGTGTATTCGAATCAGATCGTTGTTCCGGTTTTAGGAAATCCCCAGGAAGCATCAGCCGAGTGTGCCCAAAGCCGAGGAGCCCCTCAAGACCGTGCAGGAGAAGAAAAAGTTCCGGCACCGGCCGGAACCTCTCTTCATCCCGCCGCCGCCCTCCTACAACCCGAACCCCGCTGCCTCCTACTCGGGCGCCACCCTGTACCAGAGCCAGCTGCGCTCCCCGCGCGTCCTCGGGGACCACCTGCTCCTGGACCCCACCCACGAGCTGCCCCCTTACACGCCCCCACCCATGCTGAGCCCGGTGCGCCAGGGCTCGGGGCTCTTCAGCAATGTCCTCATCTCCGGCCACGGCCCTGGCGCCCACCCGCAGCTGCCCCTGACGCCCCTGACGCCCACACCACGGGTGCTGCTGTGTCGCTCCAGTGAGTCACCCCTTTAGCGTCCTCCTGGGCTCTTGACTAGTGACCTCTGATTTTTGTGTTTTAGACAGCATCGATGGCAGCAACGTGACGGTCACCCCAGGGCCTGGAGAGCAGACTGTAGATGTTGAACCGTAAGGAAAAGTCAATTACTCTTTAGAACAGACACATTGTTGTTTTTCTTCTTGTCATTTAAAGACGCATCAACATTGGCTTGAGATTCCAAGCAGAAATCCCTGAACTCCAAGATATCTCTGCCCTGGCCCAGGACACACACAAGGCCACACTGGTATGGAAGCCCTGGCCAGAACTAGAAAACCATGACCTCCAGCAAAGAGGTATTGGCATATGGGAAGAGCTGGGTGGGAGACTGATGCATTGGCTTCTCCTTATTCCCAACAGTGGAGAATCTTCTGAATTTGTGCTGTTCCAGTGCATTGCCAGGTGGAGGGACCAATTCTGAATTTGCTTTGCACTCTCTGTTTGAGGCCAAAGGTGATGTGATGGTAAGGAACCATGAAAAAGAGGCTTTACAAATACTCTTGCCTTTTCTCTCCTTTGGGTCTGCAGGTTGCTCTGGAAATGCTGCTACTGCGGAAGCCTGTCAGGTTAAAATGTCATCCTTTAGCAAATTACCACTATGCCGGTAGGTTGCCAGGAGCCCTGTGTCCTGTTGCCGCTGTTCTTATGATGTTTGTGTTTTGTTGTAGGTTCGGACAAGTGGACCTCCCTAGAAAGAAAACTGTTTAACAAAGCACTAGCCACTTACAGCAAAGACTTTATTTTTGTACAGAAGATGGTAAGCATGATTTTTCCCATTGCCCCCTTGAATGGAGCTAACCTTGAGTTCGCTTTCCCGGCAGGTGAAGTCCAAGACGGTGGCTCAGTGCGTGGAGTACTACTACACGTGGAAAAAGATCATGCGGCTGGGGCGGAAACACCGGACACGCCTGGCAGAAATCATCGACGATTGTGTGGTGAGTGAAGCTGCTAAGTTGTTGCTTGTGCTTTCCCCTCTTGCTTTTATTACCTTAACACTAGACAAGTGAAGAAGAAGAAGAGTTAGAGGAGGAGGAGGAGGAGGACCCGGAAGAAGATAGGAAATCCACAAAAGAAGAAGAGAGTGAGGTGCCGAAGTCCCCGGAGCCACCACCCGTCCCCGTCCTGGCTCCCACGGAGGGGCCGCCCCTGCAGGCCCTGGGCCAGCCCTCAGGCTCCTTCATCTGTGAAATGCCCAACTGTGGGGCTGTAAGTGTGTCTGTGTCGTCTGGGGATCTGGGTGAGTAACTAATAACCCTAATTTCCTTTTCAGGACTGTAGATGTCATGTCACTCCCTTTCTTCCCCAGGTGTTCAGCTCCCGACAGGCACTGAATGGCCATGCCCGCATCCACGGGGGCACCAACCAGGTGACCAAGGCCCGAGGTGCCATCCCCTCTGGGAAGCAGAAGCCTGGTGGCACCCAGAGTGGGTACTGTTCGGTAAAGAGCTCACCCTCTCACAGCACCACCAGCGGCGAGACAGACCCCACCACCATCTTCCCCTGCAAGGAGTGTGGCAAGTAGGTGCAGGGGACCGGGGACTGAATCTGAGAATTCTACACACCTCTCTTTCTTTATTTTTAGAGTCTTCTTCAAGATCAAAAGCCGAAATGCACACATGAAAACTCACAGGCAGCAGGAGGAACAACAGAGGCAAAAGGCTCAGAAGGCGGCTTTTGCAGCTGAGATGGCAGCCACGATTGAGAGGACTACGGGGCCCGTGGGGGCGCCGGGGCTGCTGCCCCTGGACCAGCTGAGTCTGATCAAACCCATCAAGGATGTGGACATCCTCGACGACGACGTCGTCCAGCAGTTGGGAGGTGTCATGGAAGAGGCTGAAGTTGTGGACACCGATCTTCTCTTGGATGATCAAGATTCAGTCTTGCTTCAGGGTGACGCAGAACTATAAAGCCCTGTGTGTCACTTAGAGACAGTGAAAACCCACGGCCTCCATCTTCATTAATCAGGAAACCTGGACTGCCTGCTTGTTTTGTAACCCTTTTAAACTACCTGTTTTAAAAGTGGTCATTTTATTCAGGTTTAGAAAAAAAAATCCTATTTCTTTTCCTTTTATTTAAAAAAATTTGTTTTTGTGGGGGGTTGGGGGAATAAATAATTGGCACAACTATCTTTAAGAGGTGTTTCATCTGGGCTACCTTCTCATGAAATCATTCCCAGTAGGGACTGAAGCTGACCTTCATGTTCCATTGCATTCAGATGTCAACCATCCCGGTTGCCTTTTATCCCAAAGCTTGCTGTGAGTGTGTGTGTGTGAGACGCAGGCGACCCTCTTAGTACTGGGGTCTTGGGGCCAACTTTTCCCATCAAGCGTTACTTTGATTCTGTTCTGACCTCATTCCATAGTTTGCAGTGAGCATGGCATCTTTGCCTGGAGATACTATGCTAGGGGCAGCTTTCCAGGGGCAAAGCAAGCCCTCGTGTTACACGGCTCTCCTCCAGCTCACACGACATGTGAGGAGATGACCAAATGTGAAAACAGGTTTCCCCTGTGTTGCCCGTCATCCTTTGGCCCGTTCACAGGAATGGAGTACTGTATAATTTTAGGCTTTCATTCCCAGCAGTGTTTACTGAGGACCTGGTTTTCTAGAACAGGTGTGTCCTGTCCTCTTCCATGTTCCCTGGGGGCTGGTCAGCTCCAAGTTGTGGGTGGCAGAGCTGTGTTTCAGCATGAACTGACTAGAGACCCATCTGGAGGCAAATATTAAGTTGCCAGGACTGCTTTCACTTCAGGGTGATTGAAGGACACATATTGAAGTACCTAGAATGCCAGAAAGTGTTCTATTGCCCAAAAAACAAATCAGAAAAGCCTATTCTTTTTTGCAACGCTGTTAATGATTAGTGGAGTTCTGAAATTACTTTGTGCCACTTGGAAGTACTGTGAAACCGCATTCACTGGGATTTTGCTGTAATTCACATCCGCTGGACTGAAGTTTACCTTGATGTTAGCTATAAGAAATAGTTTTCTAACACATACGATAGCAAATACAAGACAAATAGCATTGAAGGCCAACAAAAATGGCTTCAGATACACCTTAGCTATAATGTTTGCATTCAAACAATGAATGTATTCATCACAAGTCACTTACCAAAGCACTTCTAGACTTCTCCAACCTCCATGACTTTGCTCTGCTTCCTCCTGTCCCTGTCAGCAGGGTTGCTGTTTGTACTTGAAGGTAATAAACCTGTAATCCTTCAAAAATGCCATTTAGCCCCAGGCTTCTGAGCTGAGTCAGACTGACCCATCCCACCGTTAGGGCAAAAGTCAGGCTGGGACACAGCGCCAGTACAGAGAGGATCCTGCTTCATGCAACTCCCCTTTTGGAGTTAATGCAGCGTGATTTCCTGGGCCGGTGTTTTCAGGCATCGCCCACCCCAGGTATGCTGGTTCCCAGCTCCACGTAGGTGTGCCTATCACGCTGGGCCACTTTGCTGACAACATTCATAGCTTGACATGAGAGAGAATATCAGCAGAAGCATGAGAGTAGGACCTGACGTCTTTGACTCTGCAAAAGCATTTAGCACACACTCATGGGGGGGAACTGGCTGTGAGCCACAGCAGCCCCACACAGACAGTGGTCTCTGAACTTCAGGAAAGCCATGGACAGAAAAAAAAATAAAATTCTTTTCCATCATTCTATTTTCAAAGAGGTCTTGGCGTTTTCCTACATCTTTTGTTTAGAGGGGGAAAAAAGTTTCATTTGCTGCCATTTCAGAAAGGTTATGCTATCCTGTTTTATCCAAGCAGTTGTGAGTCAGGAACTGCCTGGGCAGTGTGCATCAACTTTGTGGCCGAACCATTACAGCTGTCATATCCTTGGCTGATCGTCTCTCCCAGGGACTACTGCCCTCCACTTAGTGTCTGAGGGTAAGCCTAGAAGGGTGCTGCTATTGGGTCTATGGAAGCTTATCTATCAAAGGAGCAAACATCCAGAAAAGTGTTTATAAAGCAAATGTATTGCCTCTGTTTAGAGATTTGCCCAGCTGTTCCAGTTTTAAACATTAAAAAATAAACTCAGTTGCCATGGCAAAAATAGAATGCACAGCTTACTTATAATTTTCCATGCAGTATAGCATAAGGATTTTTGACTTGAAACAACCAAAGAACTCCTCCTTAACGAGACAGTTCAAATTCCTGAATTAGTATTTCTTGACTATCAACTTAAAGAATGGACTTCCTAGTACAATGTTGCACTTATTTTTTTTTCTGAAATAATTCTGCCTGCATGTATGTGTTGTGTTTTAGCTTCTCCCCTTACCCCACCCCAAAGATCTTTTCTTCCTAATGGTTAATGTCTCAACTCGGTTACTGTTTACTATCAGATGGTTTTTCATTAGTGAATTTAGACCTCTTTGAGAAAGCTTGTATATAAAAAGTTAACAGATATATTTTATGGAAAAACCCATCTTATTTTCAAATATATTTAACTGCTGTTATATTTTATTAGAGGAAGGTTGTAAATATTTTCTAGGAGTTCTATTGTAAAGAAAAGTATTTTTGAAAAAAATTAATGTAATAAAAAGGAAAACATTTTTAAATAGTGGTTGTGATTGCTTCCTGTTCTGGCTTCGTTATGTTCTATTCTCAGCAGATGAATTGCATGCCTTCCATATCAGGATGTAATTTATTCAGGTTTGCACTATTATAAGTTGACATCATAATATCTAGTGTGCTTAACTGTATTTTCCCGGAATGCAAGTCCCTTGGTCCATATTAAAGCACTATGTATAGCATATTCATAATTTTTCTTTTGTAACGTGTGTATTTTTAATAAGGATTTTATGTAACATTTTGGCAACAAGAGGACCGTATTTTCTAGTGAATTTTATAATAACATTTTGCTAAAAATGTTTCTTCCTAGGTCAGTTTTTGTTAAGGTGAACCAAAAGTCTTATTTTACCAGGGGTTTAAAAAAAGTTTGAAGCTTGAAAGCAAAGTTATATTTAAACATCATATGTAACAAATAAATAAAGATGTTTTATAGACTTGTCCTAAAAAGGTGCATTCCTTAAAAAAAAAAAAAAGAAAAAAAAAGGAAACTGGGGCATTCTAGGTTGTTTCCCCTCCAAGTGATAAGCTTTTTTTTTTTCTTAATTATCACAATGCTTCTTCAAAAAGGGAACCAGGGAAATTTTATTTAACACATTCTAATCATTAGCCTCTCAGAAAGTTATTACAGTTCCTATAGATGGGCATTCATCAAATGGAGATGTAACCAAACAGACACTGTCATATTTATTTGTGAAAACCTGATTCAATATTGCATCAGCTGCTCTGAAAATAAAATATTAATCTTTTGCGTTTCGTTTGGCTTAAATATTTCTTCTTTCTAGCCA